CACACACACATACAGAGAGACACACACACAAAAGGCTAATTATGTAAAATCATGGATGTGTTCATTTGCTTGATTATAGTAACCATTTCACTAAATACATGTATATCAAAACTTCATGTTACACCTTAAATATTACCATAAAATAAAAGAAGAAAGAAAAACAATTGAAGTGGGGCAGGTAAATTGCCTCTCTGAAGGCCACACAGCTAGTAAACAACAAAATCGAGTCATAAACCCACATCTCCAGGACTTTCTGCCATTTCGAAGAAAACACAAGTCCGCAGGAAGGGATTCTGAGGCAGAGAGAAGCACCTTTGGATTCTCCACTTCTCTGGATTATCCACACCACTGGCCTCCCTCCCCTATATGAAGGGCAAACTGGGAACTGACTTCATATTCTGGTTAACTTACCAGGAGAATTTTCTGGGGTAGAGGATCATTAGCTGGGACTGAAGACACCCTGGTCAGGGCCTACTGAGGCTGGGAAGCTCTGGTTACCACATGGAGACCCCTAGAGAGGACATCAGCCTCTCTGGACCTTAGTCAGGTGGGATCCCCAAATGCTGTGAGGGCAGCCCCCTAGGGTGGGCTTAACCCACTCAAGGGAAGCCTCAGCCACCCCCACTCTCTCCTAAGGAGGCTGGATCTGACATCTTGGGCCCCCCTTCTGTTTCCAGGTGGAAGGAGAGCCTTCTGGGCACAGCCCTCCTGCCAGGGCCCTCTCCAGAAACCTCTCACAGTCTTCCCCAGGACCCCAGATGCAATCAGAGATGGGAGCCCAGGGACAAGCGAGATGGGAAGGGGAGAGGCAGGAAAAGGATGCCAGTCAGGACAGTGCCAACTCCAGAGCTGCTGTCCAGGACCTACCTGCAGGGAAGGCGGGCACCAGCCAGCCCCAGCCAGCCTTTGTTGACTTAACAGGTGGCTCTGAGGTGGGAGAAGAGGAGGAGGAGAACACACCACTGGAAGACTGGTTCCCATTGGTCCCTGTCATGCTTAAAAAAAGGCCCAGAGAGGCAGTCTTGACACCCTAGATCCCAAGATCTCCAAGGATTTGGTGGCATACCCACTCCAGCACACAGAAGCATGAGGTTCATGACTCTCCTCTTCCTGACAGCTCTGGCAGGAGCCCTGGTCTGTGCCTGTGAGTATGGCTCTTCCCCGACACCCAACCATACTTGACATGGTCACTGTTCCCTCCTTTGCAGATGATCCAGAGGCCGCCTCTGCCCCAGGATCGGGGAACCGTGAGTCCTTTCTCTTCCTCCTGCCCCAGTCCCTATTATTCCTCTCACTCCCTTACCCTTGCAGCTTGCCATGAAGCATCAGCAGCTCAAAAGGAAAATGCAGGTGAAGACCCAGGGTTAGCCAGACAGGCACCAAAGCCAAGGAAGCAGAGATCCAGCCTTCTGGGTAAGCCTCTTTCCCAATGCCTGGTATAGAATCTATGACCTCTTCTTTTCTGAATCCACCCTAGAAAAAGGCCTAGACGGAGCAAAAAAAGCTGTGGGGGGACTCGGAAAACTAGGAAAAGATGCAGTCGAAGATCTAGAAAGCGTGGGTAAAGGTGAGTATATGTCCCCACTCCTCCCTCAGGACTTTTATTGCTCTTGCCCCCTGCCCCTGCCAAGGTGGGGAAGAGAGGTTGGTCTTTGGGGCTCCTGTGAATCTAACCTCCATCCCTCTGACTTCTGTGTAAGCACCTCCAGGCCTCCCTTCCCCTTCCCCTTTACCCCATTTTTTTCTGTGGCTGTCCTAGGAGCCGTCCATGACGTTAAAGACGTCCTTGACTCAGTACTATAGCTGTAAGGAGAAGCTGAGAAATGATACCCAGGAGCAGCAGGCTTTACGTCTTCAGCCTAAAACCTAAAAAAAAAAAAAAAAAAAAAAATTTAAAACAGCTATTAAACTGAAAGCATCTGTAATACTTGGAGTATGTGTGTGTTTTCCTTAAGAAGA